CATGGTACAGTCCACACCCCCCCCCCCCCATGAAGACCTTCAAGTAGTTCAGCCTACTGCTGAATCTGGACGTCCCGATTCCCCCCTCCTATTGGCTTCTTGTGGTTCAGCCCAGTGCTTCTCGACCTAGTACATTCTGGTTCCCCGCTCGCAGACTTCCGACGGTAGGGCCCAGCGCGGCGCAGCCCACGCCCCCTGCACACCCCCCGCCCCTTCCATCCTATACTGACGCCCCCTGCCGTTGTTCTCTGTCTTACAGTGGATGGTGTCCCCCATGGTCGCTGAGACTCCCCTTCGAGGATTGCACCCGCCCGTCCTAAGCCTCCCCACAAGGCGAGGGGAGTTACCCCTAAAACAAAGCTATTAAAGGGACAGAATACTTCCTGTTTTCTCAGTGGTCTGATTCTAGGCGCGGTGGGGAAACATTTGGGTATTAAAGAACAGACTTCTTCCGGAAACCAATCTTCCTCTTTCTAAACCTCCGCTCTCGGTATTTTGGCTTCCTGCTTCTCAAAACCATCTTTAGGACCGCGGCCCCTTTAAGCGGCGCCCCTTTTCCCCCCATCACCCCCCTCGCCATCAGGCAGCACGAGCAGAGCCATGTGCTTCCCCCTCCCGCCTGCCTCATTGGCCCAAACTGGGTCACGGTCCCGCCCCCCAGTACCGCCTCCCATTGGGCAAATGTAGGTCAGTGTCCCGCCTCCCACCGAAAGGCAAGGCAACTTCACGCGCTGAGCCCCTCACGCGCCCTCCTGGGCCCTGGCGGACCCAGAGGCCCCATTGGCTGTGCGTCTCAAGGTGTCGGAGACGATTGGTCCGTGTTTGCAGCCGGAGGGAGGCACGCGGCTGGGTTGCATGCCCATAGAGGCTGGCGGGGCTGGACGCGCCGGGCGGGGACCCGGAGGAGGGGCGCGCGCTGTGGCGTCGGGTGTTTTGGTTTGGATTTTTTTTTCCGCGAAAGAAGTTTGCTTTGGCCACGCCTCAAGGCGGCCGCCTCCTCCTGCCCCCTCCTCCGCCCCTCCGCGCACACCTCTCGGTGCAGATTGCAAAGCGCCTTCCGTTGCGAGAGCTGCAGATTTTGCAAGAGCCAGGCTCGCCCACCTTGTAGAAGGAGCGCCTTGAGTCCCCTCTCACCCTCGGTTGCAAAGAGCCGACCGCTTGATCTGGACACCCCCTCGCCCAGATTGCATGATCTCCCGGGACCCTCTTGAGTTGCACGTTTCTGCACCGAGGACCTCAAATCCCCGTCGCTCCTAGGATTTGCAGCGTTCTGGATACTGGAGGGTTGCAGGCTACACTCGCCCGCCCCTGGGCAGACACTCGTCCAAACCACTGGAGTGTGCTGGTGACTGGCAGGCCAGCCCTTCGCCTCTCCATGAACCCGTGAGCCTGGGGGCAGGTGCCAGGCGATGGCGCGGCCTGTGAGCGACAGGACCCCGGCCCCTCTGCTGCTGGGCGGCCCGGCCGGGACACCCCCTGGCGGGGGAGCGCTGCTTGGGTTGCGGAGCCTTCTGCAGGGGACCAGCAAGCCCAAAGAGCCGGCCAGCTGTGAGTTCTAACCCCCATCTCACCCACTTCGGCCTCATCCCAACCCGTCTTTCCCGGCCCGCAGGTCTCCTGAAGGAAAAGGAGCGCAAGGCGGCCCTGCCTGCAGCCACAACCCCTGGGCCAGGCCTGGAGACTGCGGGCCCGGCGGATGCCCCGGCTGGGGCAGTGGTGGGCGGAGGGTCCCCGCGGGGGCGCCCGGGGCCGGTGCCCGCCCCGGGTCTGTTGGCGCCACTGCTGTGGGAGCGCACGCTGCCGTTCGGCGATGTGGAGTACGTAGACCTGGACGCCTTCCTGCTGGAGCACGGGCTCCCGCCCAGCCCGCCGCCCCCCGGTGGCCCGTCGCCGGAGCCGTCGCCCGCGCGGACGCCCGCACCCTCCCCAGGGCCGGGTTCGTGCGGCTCGGCTTCCCCCCGCTCCTCTCCTGGGCACGCCCCCGCCCGGGCTGCCCTCGGGACCGCCAGCGGCCACCGCGCAGGTGCGGCGAAGGGGGCGGGGCGGGTCCTGACGCACACTCAGCTGACACGTGCTGTTTCCCCAAGGCCTGACCTCTCGGGACACACCCAGCCCTGTGGACCCAGACACCGTGGAGGTGTTGATGACCTTTGAACCCGACCCAGCTGATCTTGCCCTATCAAGCATTCCTGGCCACGAGACCTTTGACCCTCGAAGACATCGCTTCTCAGAAGAGGAACTTAAGCCCCAGCCAATCATGAAGAAGGCAAGAAAAATCCAGGTGCCGGAGGAGCAGAAGGTGAGCAGAGCTGGATGTGGGAGATAGACTTGGACCTCAGTGCTCTCCCCCTCTTCTCCTGCAGGATGAGAAATACTGGAGCCGGCGGTACAAGAACAACGAGGCAGCCAAGCGGTCCCGTGACGCCCGGCGGCTCAAGGAGAACCAGATATCGGTGCGGGCGGCCTTCCTGGAGAAGGAGAACGCCCTGCTGCGGCAGGAAGTTGTGGCCGTGCGCCAGGAGCTGTCCCACTACCGCGCCGTGCTGTCCCGATACCAGGCCCAGCACGGGGCCCTGTGAGGCTGCCCCACATCCCCACCTGGCGGAGCTCTCCTCCGCCTTGCTGAGACTTACGCCCTGTTCCCTTCCTGCCCTGTGGCCCACGGGCCGGCCAGCTGGGTGCCCCAGGGACGTGATAATGCAGATAAATACATTTATATTTTTAAGAAAAAGCGAGCCTCCCCCCTCCCTTGCGGGGGCGGGGAGGGTTCTCTGTGTGTGTCCCCGGCACGTCAGGGACCCTATCCTCCCACCGCCTCCGTTAACACGATCCTGAATAAATCTTGAGAACCCCAGAGCCAGCTGTTGTGGAAGAAGAGGGCAGCTCCCTGGCATACTGGCTGCAGCCCGTGGGCAGCTCCGGGCTGTCGTCCATAGAGGGCAGGCGCTGCTGGAAGTGCTGGAGTCTGAGTCCTCCCGCGGGCTGTCGGATGGAGGAAGGGCAGAAGGTCTGAGAGGAATGAAGCGACTGCCTTTATTGCATAGACCTTTTCAATTGCTTTTTAGATTGGGGACGGAGGACGCGCATGAGACGAACAGGGGATATGAATTTCCCCGCCCCCACCCGCGGGGAGAGGAACATTAGTGCAAATCCTAGCGCCGGCCCCGGGGAACCTGCCCCTCCTGGGCTGATTGGCCAGCTAAATGGAGGCACCGGAGTGGATGGGGCGAGGCTGCGGGCCCTGACCGGCCGACTCACTGAGGCCTACCCCAGCCAGTACATTCCAGGTCCTGTCATTGGGCGACGCGTAAAATAGACTCCGCCCTCAGCCATCCTGGCCGGGTAGGAGCAGGTGGCAAGCGTCAGGACTGAGCCCTGCCCCGTAAGGGCGGCCCCAGATCAGACGCCAGGCCCCGCC